CAGGAGGCTGAGGCAGGAGAATCGCTTGACCCCGGGAGGTGGAGGTTGCAGTGAGCCGAGATCGCGCCACTGCACTCCAGCCTGGGCGACACAGAGACTCCGTCTCAAAAAAAAAAATAAAAAAAAAATCATAGGAGCATCACAACTCACAGCACCTTCCTGTTGTCTGAAGGCCCCTCCTTTGGGTCCCTCAGGACTGGCTCCAGGGCTTCAGCCTTGGAACTAGTTGTGGACTTTGGGTCCCTTTGGAATATTTATCTTTGGCTTGGAATAATGCAACAACGTACCAGACCCAGCCTTGCCTTCTCTATGCCCCATTCCTCCCCAAATGACTCCAAGACTGTACCCCTAATCCTGAACCCTTTGCTGCACTTGCCCTAGTGAAAATCAAAGGTCTGCAAAGGCCGCGTCATTCCTGAATGATGTTCGGAGTCTGATGTCGTTTCTATGGGGGATTAAAATTAGCGACACTGGAGATGAATTACAGGGTGCAGCCAGTAAGGAGGGAGAGAGAGGGAGGCAGGTGCGATTCCTTCCACCTAAGCATCCTGGCCTGGCAGGCAACCTTTCCAGGGTCTTTCAGGCTGCAAGCGACAAATAGTTGAGGATTGTGGGTTTCTCACGCGTAGGTGGCAGCGGCAAGTTAACCCCAGGAGAGGTGCCAGTCAGCAGATAATTTGCAAACGAACGTATTCTCCTCCTCCTCCGAGGATCTGAGCCTCACGAAATACTCTTTTCTTCCTTTTTCTCCCTCCCGCAGTCGAGTTGCCTTCCGTCCAGCTAGGGTCCCCTCCCCGCCCGGGTCCCCTCCCCCTCCCGGTCCCCTCCCCCGCCCGGGCTCCTCTCTGTCTCCCCCTCCCGGACTGCGTCCTCGCTCCGCCGGGCCCTCCTCGCCGCCAGCTTGTGAATGAGACGCTCAGTTTCTCAATGGAGCCGCGGGGGGCTCGGGCGGCCGCGGGGCGGCCGCAGCGTTGGCCGTGAGTCAGGAGGGGGGCGCGTTTCCCTCGCTCCCTCTCCACTCCCTCCCTTTCGCTGCGGCCGCCCGCGAGGAGCCTGGCTGAGGCAGCCGCGCAGGTCGCAGGGCCAGCGTCCGCGAGGACGGCCCGGCTGGGCGGCCCCGAGCTCTGTGGCGCTGTGGAGGAGCGGGAGCGCGGCCGAGGAAGCGGGGCGCCGAGGGGGTCGGCGGCCTTCGGGAAATTTCCGCCGACCCTTCGCTCCCGGCTCTAAAAGTTCCTGATTTCCTATTTCCTTTTAAATCCCGAGTGGCTGTTAGCTCTTCGCCTGCACTTTTTCTTCCCCAGGAGATAAGGGGGAGTGTGAGGAACGGAGCGAATAATATAAAAAAGGATTTCCTCCCGGAAGAGAGCGGCAGTTCGGAGAGATTTTTCTTAAGGAAGCAGAAGCGGCGTTTGCGGCCGCTGCAGGCGCCGGGCCCTGCCGGCCACACTATGCGCGAGCCGGCCCCGGGCTGCTGAGGCGCGGGGACGCGGAAGCGGAGGCCGAGCGCGCCGGGCTCCCGCGCTCGCGAGCGAGTTTTGTCCGCCCGGCGGCGGTGGCGGGGGGATGGAGCCCGCGACCGCGCCCCGGCCCGACATGGCGCCGGAGCTGACCCCGGAGGAGGAGCAGGTAAGCGGGCCCGAGGCCGCCGCGTTGGGTGTTACTAATTATTCTTTCTTTCTTTGTCAAACAGGCTACCAAGCAGTTTCTCGAAGAGATTAACAAGTGGACAGTTCAGTACAATGTTTCCCCGCTGTCTTGGAATGTGGCTGTCAAGTTCCTCATGGCAAGGAAGTTTGATGTGCTCCGTGCCATAGAATTGTTCCACTCCTACAGAGTATGTGGCTCAGGGGTAGACCAGACCTGTGGTATTAATACATTTTGCTGTGCTTCCTTTTTAGGAAACTCGAAGGAAGGAAGGCATTGTAAAGCTGAAACCTCATGAGGAACCTCTTCGTTCTGAGATCCTCAGTGGAAAATTCACCATCTTAGTGAGTGTTTAGGGACCTATCTTGTAGGGCCTTTTTTTAATGTTTCTTGTTTTATTTGCTTTAGAATGTTCGGGACCCAACAGGAGCCTCCATTGCCCTCTTTACTGCCAGGTTGCATCATCCCCACAAGTCAGTCCAACATGTGGTACTTCAGGCTCTGTTTTACTTGCTAGACAGAGCTGTGGATAGGTAAGCATTGAGATTATTTTTTAGGTATTCTAACAAATGTTTTTGTTCAATGGTTGATTTACAGCTTTGAAACTCAGAGGAATGGACTGGTGTTTATCTATGACATGTGTGGTTCTAATTATGCCAACTTTGAGCTGGATCTTGGCAAGAAAGTCCTAAACCTGCTGAAGGTAAGGCTATGGAGGGCCCTCTCAAGTTTCCTTACACTTAAATCCTCATGTGTTTTCTCCACAGGGAGCATTTCCAGCTCGTTTGAAGAAGGTGCTGATTGTGGGGGCACCCATATGGTTCCGAGTGCCCTATTCCATCATCAGTCTCCTCCTGAAGGACAAAGTCCGGGAGAGGGTAAGGCAAGCTTGCCCTTTTTTATCTGGAGGACATACTCACATGGTTCTTTCTAACCTTCCAGATTCAAATATTAAAGACATCTGAGGTCACGCAGCATCTGCCCAGGGAGTGTCTTCCAGAAAACCTGGGTGGGTACGTCAAAATTGATCTCGCCACTTGGAATTTCCAGTTCCTACCCCAGGTGAACGGCCACCCAGATCCCTTCGATGAGATCATCCTGTTCTCCCTCCCTCCTGCCTTAGACTGGGACTCAGTACATGTTCCAGGTCCCCATGCTATGACCATCCAAGAGTTGGTGGACTATGTTAATGCCAGGCAAAAGCAAGGAATCTATGAGGAATATGAAGACATTCGTCGTGAGAACCCTGTTGGCACTTTCCACTGTTCCATGTAAGTAGAAAAAGTTTGGGCCAGCAGCTGGTTTATTCTTGCTTGTTTGTTTCGTTTCCTTCAGGTCTCCAGGAAACCTAGAGAAAAACCGTTATGGGGATGTACCCTGCCTGGACCAAACTAGAGTGAAGCTAACAAAGCGAAGTGGCCATACTCAGGTAGACAGATAAATGTAATCTTTTTAGGTGCATAGCTATAGTGATGTCTCCTTTTTATCATTAGACAGATTACATCAATGCCAGTTTCATGGATGGCTACAAGCAGAAGAATGCTTACATTGGCACACAAGGTAAGCTGGTCCGTCCCTCCCATGTTGATTTTGTCATGTTTCTTGTCTTCTCCTTTTATTTCAGGTCCTTTGGAGAATACCTATCGTGATTTCTGGCTCATGGTATGGGAGCAAAAAGTCTTGGTGATTGTCATGACCACCCGGTGAGTTAATCCCTTTTTTCCAAAGGTCTCCATGGAAGGCTTACCTTGCTCTGTGTGTCTTCAGCTTTGAGGAAGGCGGCAGGAGAAAGTGTGGCCAGTACTGGCCTTTAGAAAAAGACTCTCGGATCCGATTTGGCTTCCTCACAGTGACCAATCTAGGCGTGGAGAACATGAATCATTATAAGAAAACAACGCTAGAAATTCACAACACAGAGGTAAATCCAGGTTTCTTTTTTCTCACCTTGTTCTTGTTAACGTTTACTTCTTTTCTTATCTAAGGAACGGCAGAAACGCCAGGTGACCCACTTCCAGTTCTTGAGCTGGCCAGACTATGGTGTCCCTTCCTCAGCAGCTTCCCTCATTGACTTCTTGAGAGTGGTCAGAAACCAGCAGAGTCTGGCTGTGAGCAACATGGGAGCACGCTCCAAAGGGCAGTGCCCTGAGCCACCCATTGTGGTCCATTGCAGTGCAGGCATTGGCAGGACAGGTAACGCACCTAATGCAGCTCTTGGTGTCTGCAACCAGATGTGATCACTTCCTTCCTTCTTCAGGTACCTTCTGCTCACTGGACATCTGCCTGGCACAGCTGGAGGAGCTTGGCACCCTTAATGTGTTCCAGACGGTGTCACGCATGAGGACCCAGAGGGCCTTCAGCATCCAGACCCCTGAGCAGTACTATTTTTGCTACAAGGCCATCCTGGAGTTCGCAGAGAAGGAGGGCATGGTATCCTCTGGCCAAAACCTGCTGGCCGTGGAGAGTCAGTAACTCTCCTACGAACCTCCTACCTGTTGGCCAGCCTTCCTTAAACTACCCTGGACACCGCTGAGCCTATAGGTTGCCATCAGTTACGCTGAAGCCATGGATCAACTTCTTTCTTGTGTCTCCCAGCACACGTGTGCACGCAAGGCAGCCTTTCCCTTTGGCTAGATAAATGTGGTGAAATTGCCACTAGAAAGGGCCAGTAGCAATGTGTTCTTAATTCCTAGCATCTGCTATCAAACTGTGCCTTATTAAAACCAAATTGTGGCTATTGATTTTTGCTAGGGTCCCCGAGGTAAGTGGGGAAGGAACCTCCCTCCTCCTTTCTCCCGCCATTCTTTTTCTGAGGTCTCCTGTCTCCCACTCCTTCCCTTTCCTAGGATTTTATGGGGAGGTTTGATGAGCATTTGCCTTTCTCCCCAGAGAGCTTGACCAAGTTACATATTCTAGAGATCGTCCTGAGTGCCAAGCACGTTTATAAGTAGGGCGTGTATTCCAGTCCTTTCTGTCATTCTGTGTGTGTGTGTGTGTGCACTTATGTGTATGGGTCCATATGTACGTGTGTATATAATATATATTGTATGTGATAATATGATCGTATTCTATAAATACATATACACACGATACTCCTTTCCAGAAGTTCCTGGGGCTCCGTGTTGCAGTTCAGGACTCCTTGCTTCTTGGACCCTACTATTTATCCTGGACTAGCTTGGGTTGGTGATCATGTCTCCTCTTGTCAGGCTACAGAGTGGTGGAAGAGGACACACACACATCTCCTCCATGTTCCTGCCACAGGGCCCCTTCCTTAAGTAATGACTTATCTCCTTCCAGTTGCCACCTGTTGGAGCCAAGAATGTATTAGTTTGTGGTGACACTGGGTTAGCTCAGCATGGATTTCCCTTATCCGATGATTTTTCTACATTTACTTGGCCAATTTGGGGAACAGACCTCCACTGTGATTCCATACTCTCTCTTTGCTTTCACTATCCCAGGGATGGGAGGCGGAGGGTAGAGATGAACTCACTGAGCAGCCAGAGCCAAATGCAATCGGTACGAATCTTAGAAGGAAGGAGGGGGAGCCCAGGTATGAGAAAGAAAAAACCACTAAGAAAATACCTCCCTGGGAGGATGAGCTGGGGCCCTTTTTCTTTTGCTGGATGGTTCCTTTATGCAGCTTGGCCCTGTCTACCGAGATGCCCATCTCTTCCTGCCTGCTAGCCTGCTAGACCCTCAAACTGGGTGGGTTCTGTGTCAATAAAAAGCTTCACCCCCTGGCTGAGTGAGGTGGTCCCCTGCAATCACTGTTTGTCCCCTACCCACCCAACCTGTCCCTGCCTGCTCCCAGCCCACTCATCCTTATGTGCTAGGGATAAATCAAGAGTCCTCAGCACTCCACATTCCCAAAAAATCCCAGGAACTCCTAAACCTTCCCCTGTGACAGAAGATGAGGTTGGCAGCTGATCAGACCTCAATAATTTTATACTGTAATAAGCTCTTTGAATGTGTATATTATTATTTTTTACAATCATTTCATTTTGTATTTAATATCAATGGACTGAGTCTGATTCAGAAAATAATTGTAATGTTCATATTCAATATCTTACAGTGATACAGTTTTGTATTTACATATAAATATACCGACATGATCAAAACCCTTTTAGCTTCATCAATTTAGCAGCCTGGGACATGAGGGAGGGGGTCCAGGAGCTGGTCTGGGAGGGATGAGGGAGGCAGGGAGGGACCCAAGCCTTCAGTATCTGAGACTTTGAGTTCTGACACTATGAGTTCACCTTGTCTGTAGGCCATGGCCCTATCTCTGGACAGAGGGACCAGCACCAGTTCAGTGCTTGAGATGTGCTAAGCACTATGCTAGGTGCTTTTCCCCCACCCTGCCTCATTCAAACCTCACAACAATTCAGTGAGATATTATCTTCTCTCCCTTCTCCTGTGCACCCCTTTCTCATTTCTATATAGATGAGGAAGGTGAGGTCCAGAGGGTTACAGTGATTTGCTCTAAAACGAGCTCAAGTTGGTCTGCTTACAAAGCCTGTGGTCTCTTCACTGCATGGAAGATGGAGATCTTGTGTTTGGAGAACAGAGGTTTGTTTAGCTCTCCTTTCAGAGTAAAAAAAGTTCTTAAATTCCAGGTTGTTGTTCTTGTGCCCATGCTTCATGTAGTAGACGCGAAGGGTGACAGGGTTGGTGACTGACTGTCCTAGCTAGGACCTCCTGATGTAGGGTCCTCATGTCTGCAGCGTACCAAAGGGGTTATCATTCTCCCCAGGAGACTCCATATCTATGGGTACATGGTCTTTGTGAGAAGATCTTGAGTCATTTGCATTTATCTCTTAGAAAGAAAGGAACCAGAAGCTTTGTACATGGAAGACCACTCCCCATATCATACCTGTTGGCTGTTGATGGCCTGCCCAGTTGGGGCAGTTGTGGCTGGGAAATATTGGGGTGTTCTTAATAATAGTCATAGCAGCCAATTTACTGGATGCTCACTCTATTCCAGGCACTGTTCAGAGTAATTTCTAGGTATCATCTCATTCACCCTCAACAACCTTTTGAGGTAGGTATTGACAGAAGAAAAAAATTGAGAGACAGGAATGTTAATTTGCTACAGCCAGGATCCCAGACCATCTGACTCCAAAGTATCTTCTTTCACCTCTTACACTAGACTTCCTCTAAGGATCCATCTTCTGATCTGCCAATAAATTTTTATCGAGTTTCTTACCATAATCAGGAGCTCAAGTGTAGAGCAGAAGATTAATCTAGTTCCTTCTCCAGATGAGCCTCCATTCTCTTGGGAGTGCACAAACATAAGAAGTGAACAGAGATTCTTGGAAATCTGAGAAACCAGAGAGGTCAGGGGTTTGGTGGAACATGTAAGAAATGGGATTAATGATAAACGGCCTGGAGGAGGTAACTTTAAATTGTCATTTATTTGAAGAGGCTGTAACCCGACTGCCCTGTGAATTTAAGGTTATGCATGAGTTCCTCATTGCATATCTGAAGACTGGTGAGGTTATCTATCACTTCAGCTCCATAAAATGCTGATTTCTGGGCCCATCCAGTAGGTTGTTAGTGAGTGACAGGATTATCCAGGTTTGGGAACCATAGATTTAGTTCATGTTTCTGACCCTATAGAGAGTTAACAAATTGATGTCTCCTAAATTTTCAGTAAAACTCAGAGGAACTCCTCCCACTGCCATTGTTTGTAGCTTTTACCAGCGTGAACCTACCTGTGTTAGGTGTTAAAGGAGGAGGTAAAGGAAAGGGAAGGCAGAGACGCAACCCAGAATCTGTTTGGCAAGTCAGGGTTCTCATACAGGAGACTTAGTGAACAAAGCAAGAGAAAATGCTCAGGGTCCAAGTGCAGTGGCTTTATGCCTGTAATCCCAGTACTTTGGAAGGCCGAGGTGGGCAGATCACCTGAGGTCAGGAGTTTGAGACCAGCCTGACCAATATGATGAAACCCCATCTCTACTAAAAATATAAAAATTACCCGGGTGTGGTGGTATGTGCTTGTAATCCCAGCTACTCGGGAGGCTGAAATGGGAGAATCACTTGAATCTGGGAGGCAGAGGTTGCAATGAGCCGAGATCGCGCCATTGCACTCTAGCCTGGGCAACAAGAGTAAAACTCCATCTCAAAAAAAATAAATAAATAAAAAAGAAAGACAGTGTTCAGGAAAGAAGAAAACACTGAGCTAAAGCAGGCTTCTGCTTCTGATTTGATGGCTGTTTGTTTCACCTTTCTCTAACATTCCCATGCTATATAATTTTTCAAACATGAGATAATCCCTGTGTCCTTTTTCCCATTGCTCCCTTCATCTTGCCCATCCTCATTGGCTAGGATGGGACTCCTGAGACGAAGGGTGCCCCAGCATCCTCAGCCTCGGAGGCCCACCCTTATCAGTCTTCATGTGACAGTATGCAGGTAAATGACAGAGTAGGACTTGTTCTTGGGAGAATGGACTATTTAGCATCATAGCCCTAGGGAAATTTGGTTCCTTCCCTGAAAGGAATGCTTCCTGTCTCTTGGGACAGACAGACACACATACAAAAACTTTTATAAATCAGAGACCTAGAGGGAATTGGGCCAAGAGGCATTGGCCAAGTAGAAAAGCTTCTCTAGAGTGACCCAGCTCTTTTGTGGTTTTGAGGTCTTACCACTGAACCAAACCCAAGTCCTAGGTTCCCTCTGTAAAAGAAGGGGCTACACTAGATGATCCTACCATGGGTCCTCTGACTGTCAGGGTCCAGTTCTTTGTTAGACAGTGCAAACACCCATAGAGGAGCTATTAGGCCTTTACTTGGGTTGAGTTGGCTCCCACTAGCACTCCCCACTTTTCATTTTTTTTACTTTCAGAGACAGAGTCTCACTCTGTTGCCTAGGTTAGAGGGGAGTGGCATGATCATGGCTCACTGCAGTCTCAACAACTGGGCTCAAGCAGGAACCCAGCTTTTTTTTTTTTTCTCTCTCTCTCTCTAGAGACAGGATCTCACTATGTTGCCCAGGCTGGTCTCGAACTCCAGCCTCAAGCAATCCTCCTGCCTCGGCCTCCCAAAGTGAGAGGATTACAGGCATGGGCCACCACACCCAGCCTCTCCAGTTTTAGTGTGTTTTCAGAGTCTCTTCTTTCAAGCTGCTGCTACTTCCCTAGCTTCCCTCAGTTCTCTTCCCCCTTGGCCTTCCAATTGGAGGAAAAGCAGGTCAGGTCTCTGTCATCTCCAAGACCAGCCTATAGGCCTTTAAAGTTTCCCTGTTTCTTAATGTGGGGTCTACAGGGTTTCTCAGAGGCAAAGCATGAACAGACCAAGGGTCCTATAGCTCCCAACCTAGTCCTTAGATTTCTCTCTGGCCTTGGTTACTCCCACAAACCACTGTGAGCCTACCAAGGGCAGGAATGGAAATGCCCATCAGCCTGGGAACCATCTTTTTCTCTTAGGAGGTATCCGCCCTATAGTTACCTTTACACAACACTTGTGAATATCAAGTGTTCTAGACTGCACTGTTCATAATTGACTACAGAGAAGACTAGGATCTTCTCCACAAATAGAAATATATCACTTTTACTTGGAGATGTTTTCTTGGGGGAAAAAAAATCTAGCACCTTGAAACCTGTTACAATGTTTAAATCTCCCTTCTTTACCTTGGCTGTCATAAAATCCTCCTGTTTGAGCTAAATGTGGCCTGCTGAAGTCTTAAATGCCCATATTTTTCAGGCTAAGGCCATGGTGGACATAGCTAACTCCACTAGAATCCTAGCTGGGGGTGTTGGAAAAAACGGTACAGTGCCCCTCTCAGACTCCAGGCTCACGTCCGTCTCCCCTCCCCGCACATTATAATCTACTACTTCTCTAATGCTGCTGCGTAGTTTGTCTTAAAGCCTCAAGACTGGCCAGATGTGCACCTGAGTAAAGGTCAGCCATTTCATCTGGGGGCTCTTTCTTGACTTTTAATGAATTTTCTTCTGTGAAAAAATGTATTTTTAATAAAAAATTTTCTGTGGCCAGCATCCAGTGGAAGTCTGGAGTCTGATGTGCAGGG